GCTTATAAGCCTGTAGGCTTACCTACTTAGGAAGCTGAGATGCAGGGATCCCTTGAACCCAGGAGTTTGAGGCTGCAGTAAGCTGTGATCATGCCACTGCACTCCAGCCTGGGCGACAGAACAAGACCCCTGTATCAAAAAGTAAATTTGAAAAGATACGAGATATGGTTCTTATACAATAGGAATGAAAAAGTAAAAGATATCTCTTCACAGACATTATTCAGTATTTTTAAAAGGTGCATACTACTATTGAGATGAAGTTATATAATTTTTTTATTAGAAATAATTTTATTTAGCAGAAGTTTGAGTGCTTTCACATAGCACAATGCCAGTTATGTTAAACTTCTGTAAGCCCCTACATTCAGGGAGCTGATAGCCTAAAGAATGAGAAACTAAATGATAGTAGAAGTTAAAACACACCCACATACACGAGATAACAGAAAAAAGCTATGTATGCTTTGGTCCAAATAAGCAAGCATTACAGACTGGGGGCTGGGCCTCTCTTGTGCTGCAGACCTGTGCTGCCATCTGCCTCCCTGATGTTTCCAATGGGCCTTTTATTCCTTGCCACCAAACATTCTTCCAGGGTTCCTCATCTCAATAAACAGCACCCCTGTCCACCCAGTGGCTCCTGCCAGGAACCTAGTTGGGAGCAATTCTTGACACCTTCCTTGACCTCCTCAGAACCTGTCACCAAGTCCTGCCGCCAAAGCTGCCAATTCTACCTCAGAAATATTTCATCTGTCCACAGCACTGTATCATCACGGCCAACAGCCCTGTCCAGGTCCCCTTTACTCAGATCACATATTTACGGGCATCTTTACTCCAGCAGAAAGAGCGCAGCCTTGCTGGTTTTCCCTCCCCCTACACACATTCTGGCCCCTTTCATTCCTTCACCCTCCACTGATGTCAGGAGTGATCATTGTATTGCGTCACTGCACTCCAACCTGGGCAACAGTGAGACCCTGTCTCAAAAAAAAAAAAAAAAAAAAAAAAAAAAAGAATGATCATCTTAAAATGTAATCCTATTCCGTTGTGTCACTGGCTCACACCTTGTAATTGATTTCCGTTGTACTTGGGATAAAATCAAAAATCTGTGGGGTAAAAAGCCTTGCCTATGTTTCCAGAAGCCGCTGGACTTGCTCTCCCTCATCTCTCTTCTCTCTAGAATGCCTCCCCTCCCCAGCCCCTGGCCTGAGCACCTGCAGCTCACCCTTTCAGTTTCACTTCAGATGTCGCCTTCTCACACAGGCCCTTCAGTACCACTGCTCCCTCCTCAAACTGACTTAGATCCTTTTAGTCTTTGTATGTATCATCACTATTATTTTATTCAATATCCCTCCCCCCTCTAGACTGTAAGATCTATGAGGATGGCGCTAAGTCTATTTTGTTCACCACTGTGCTTGCACCTGCCGGCCTGTGACATCTGCTACTCACTTGGTAAATACTATTTCACAGGAGGATGTTTATTTCCTGGGATAGAATAACCAGGAAAGTGTTCGTGGGGCTGCTGTGGTTATCCTGATTCCATCACCTAAAGGAAAAAGGCACATCAAAATTACCATTTAAACCATTTTAAGGCCTACATTCAGCGTCAGGGTAGGCCTTGATTAGTATTTCATCATATCAGTCTCACCTCATTAAGGTGATAATAGTCCCTGCTTACAGTGGTTCAACTTAGGATTTTTGACTTTATGATGGGTTTATCAGAGTATTAAATGCATTTTGACTTACAGTTTTCGACTTAAACCCATCCTAAGTGAAGGAGCATCTGTACTATCATAACACCACTCTAATTTATTAAAAGCTTTCAGGAAAAAGTATAGATACGTTTGAAACATTGGGTTTTCCGTTGTTTCCTAAAGATAGCTTTATCAGGGTTTTTTAGCAGGCATCAGAATGGCAAAGAAGATCTTAACATTTCTTTGTGTCTTCCCAGTTGTATTTGTATTGCTTATACTGCAATAACAAAATACCGGTGGACTACCTGGCTTAAACAACAGAAGTTACTTTTCTCACAGTTCTGGAGGCTAGGAAGCCTGGTGAGGCCAGTTAATGGTGGTGGGTCTCTTCCAGGCTTGTAGCCTTCTTGCTGTGCATGCACAGGGAGAGAAAGAAAGAGGGAGGGTGAGCCCTCAGGTGTCTCTTCTCATGAGGACACTAACCCTGTCAGATCAGGGTCCCAACCTCGTGACCTCATTTAACTTTACCTCCGAAAGGCCCTTTTTCCAAATGCAGTCACATTGGGGGTTAGGGCTTCCATGTAGGAATTTGAGAGGGACACAGTTCAGTCTATAACAGCAGTGAATTCTTATTGATGTAAGAACTTTTTCTAGTGGTATTTTAAGGTACAAGATTTCTTATAAAATAGAGATAGTGTGAGCAAAAGCACTGATGAGGTTAATTGGTACAGTGGCCAAAACTTCATAGCATATTAGGAAGTATTTCTTTTTGTATGCTTTTCTTTTTTTTTTTTTTTTTTAATTATCTTGTGGAAAGACTAAATTTTCCTTTTTAATTCTGGCTCTGCTTCTCACTAGCTGTGTGATCTTGGATAAATGCTTAATTCCTTTGTAAAACTCAGTATTGGTACCCGCCATGTAGGGTTGTTATGAGGATTAGATGTGGTGATAGCCGTAAAGCTCCCAGGATGGAGTCTGACAAACAATGAGCCCACATTAAAGCTCCGTTTGACGCACTTGGCCATCCTTCCCAGTGTGGGGCAAAGTAAAACCAATTTCTAGGCTATTGAAGCAGGTGAATGCACACAGGCTGGCAATTTCCCAACTGAATATGATTTCTGAGGAGGTGCAAGTATCCAGTGTCTGCATTCTAGCATGCATGATCATCTGCTAGAGTTGCCCTTTTTCTCGTTTATTTGAATCTAAACAGTAGAGCAAGTAGATTGACTATCTTGGAGTTTAAACACCGAAAACATCCAAACATCAGAACTTTTCTCCACATACTACTGACATTGAAACATGTCACGAAACATGACATTCTAATACCAGAACAATTGGCTTTTGTGCGTGGCAAGGGATAATGTGGCAATCCTCTATGCTGTGCATGGCTGCTTGGTCCATCATCGTCTGGATCATCTCACACAGTTGCTATGATATTAGGATAACACACAAGTTATGGCAGTTCTTAGTTTATGTTTTGCTAGGCACATTGCACATGTGTGTGTATATATATACATAGGTATATGTACAAATGTGTATATGTAAATATATTTGAGTGTGTGTTTGTATCAGCCCCATTCCTGAATCCACAAAATGGAAAGGAAAACCGAGATACTGAGTCTGGATCATCTGACTTCAACAGAGTAGCATGTGCTTACTATTCTGGGAAAAATTGGAGGTAAACAATATTCCACTGTTTCCTGTTTCGTTAAACTCCAATGGTGATTATTTCCTTTTCACAGTGCTCCAGCTGAGGCTGCAACAAAGGAGGACGAGAGAACAACTAGTGGACCAGGGCATCATGCCACGTAAGATTTATACCATCACTGCCATCCCTAACTTATACTGTGGAAACCATTTCTTTTCTCACAGCTTTGAAGAGCCCAGCGGCATTCCATGAACAGATAAAAAGCTTGGAACGAGCCAGAGTAAGACATTTCACTTTAAAATGTTCTACTTCGATTTATGGTAAGACTTTTTTTCTTTTTAAAGACTGAAAACTTTTTGAAACACAAGATTCGGAGTCGACCAGATCGTTCTGAACTTGTCAGGATGCACATTTTAGAAGGTAAAGGATTTATTTCTTCTTAATCTGCTGTAAGTAATGGTTAAAACTGTGTTTCCTCTTTTAGAAACATTTGCAGAGCCATCCCTGCAGGCTACTCAGATGAAGTTGAAAAGAGCTCGACTAGCAGATGATCTGAATGAAAAGATTGCTCAAAGACCTGGTCCTATGGAGCTGGTAGAGAAAAACATCCTTCCTGTGGACTCCAGTGTTAAAGAAGCAATTATAGGCAAGACTCTAAAAATTTACTATTTGGGGTGATAAGTCAAGTCAAAAATCATTTCTTTCTTTAGGCGTTGGGAAGGAGGACTATCCCCACACTCAGGGCGATTTCTCATTTGATGAAGACAGCAGTGACGCTTTGTCTCCGGACCAGCCTGCGAGTCAGGAGTCACAGGGGTCAGCCGCGTCCCCAAGTGAGCCAAAAGTTAGTGAATCGCCATCTCCTGTGACTACAAACACTCCAGCGCAGGTATTATCTTTCTGGTTTTGACCCCTAAAGAAACAGACTTGTTCCTTTTTGCCTTTTCCACCAGTTTGCTTCAGTGTCCCCAACAGTTCCTGAATTCTTGAAAACTCCTCCAACTGCAGATCAGCCTCCCCCACGGCCTGCAGCTCCTGTCCTCCCCACAAACACTGTGTCCTCAGCAAAGCCTGGCCCAGCACTGGTGAAGGTGGGTACTTTGGATACACCCTGGGTTTGGTGTTTAAATGTTATTTTCTTTTTCTCAAAAATAGCAAAGCCATCCCAAGAATCCAAATGACAAACACCGTAGCAAAAAGTGCAAAGATCCCAAACCACGGGTAAAGAAGTTAAAGTACCACCAATACATTCCACCAGATCAGAAGGGTGAGAAGAATGAGCCGCAGATGGACTCTAACTACGCCCGCCTGCTCCAGCAGCAGCAGCTGTTCCTGCAACTGCAGATCCTGAGTCAGCAGAAGCAGCACTACAACTACCAGACCATCCTGCCTGCACCATTCAAGTACGGCGGGGCCCATGCTATCCTCAACGCGGTTATAAACTCTAATTTTTGTTTTCTTTTGAAGGCCACTCAATGACAAAAATAGTAACAGTGGGAATTCAGCTTTGAACAATGCCACACCTAACACACCAAGACAGAATACATCTACTCCTGTGAGAAAGCCAGGACCTCTGCCTTCTAGCCTGGATGACTTAAAGGTGACAATTGCAACTGGAGCTTATTCACCCCTTACTAAGATATCTGCTTTGTTTGTACCTCCAGGTATCAGAACTGAAGACAGAACTGAAGTTAAGGGGTCTGCCAGTGTCAGGCACCAAACCGGACCTCATTGAGCGCCTAAAACCCTACCAGGAAGTGAACAGCAGCGGCCTTGCTGCTGGGGGCATCGTGGCAGTGTCATCATCAGCCATTGTCACCAGTAACCCAGAAGTCACTGTGGCCTTGCCGGTTACAACACTACACAACACTGTGACTAGCTCAGTCTCTACTCTCAAGGCAGAATTGCCACCTACAGGAACCAGCAACGCAACCCGTGTGGAAAATGTTCATTCCCCTCTGCCCATTTCACCATCTCCCTCCGAACAGTCCAGTCTCAGTACTGATGACACAAACATGGCAGACACTTTCACCGAGATTATGACCATGATGTCGCCTTCACAGTTCTTGAGTTCATCTCCTTTGAGAATGACAAATAATGAAGACAGTCTGAGTCCCACCAGCAGCACTCTGTCAAACCTGGAACTGGATGCAGCCGAAAAGGATCGCAAGCTTCAGGAGAAAGAGAAGCAAATCGAAGAGCTGAAGAGGAAACTGGAACAAGAGCAGAAGCTCGTGGAAGTGCTGAAAATGCAACTTGAGGTTGAAAAACGAGGGCAGCAGCAGCGGCCCCTGGAAGCCCAGCCCAGTGCCCCAGGTCATTCTGTCAAGTCAGATCAGAAGCACGGCAGCCTTGGCTCCTCCATCAAAGATGAGGCCTCACTCCCTGACTGCTCCAGCTCCAGGCAGCCCATCCCAGTAGCCAGCCACGCTGTAGGCCAGCCCGTCTCTACAGGTGGCCAGACCCTTGTTGCCAAAAAGGCTGTAGTTATCAAGCAAGAGGTCCCTGTGGGCCAGGCAGAGCAGCAGAGTGTCGTCTCGCAGTTTTATGTGAGTTCCCAGGGACAGCCACCGCCTGCTGTTGTTGCTCAGCCCCAGGCTTTACTGACCACGCAGACTGCTCAGCTGCTGCTCCCAGTGTCCATCCAGGGCTCGAGTGTCACCTCAGTGCAACTCCCTGTAGGCAGCCTCAAACTCCAGGTGTGAAGTGTGTCTTCTAACTACTTTGCCTTTAAATTGATGTTTTTTTCAATTCACCTCCTAGACTTCACCACAAGCAGGAATGCAGACTCAGCCTCAGATAGCAACTGCTGCACAAATACCAACTGCTGCCTTGGCCTCAGGCTTGGCCCCAACTGTACCTCAGACACAAGACACGTTCCCGCAGCATGTGCTCAGTCAGCCTCAACAAGTCAGAAAGGTTTGTAAATGCCAAGGAGCAATAGAATGTCGCAAATTAATGGAGAAACATTTATTCATTACAGGTTTTCACAAACTCAGCATCATCAAATACAGTTCTTCCATATCAGAGACATCCTGCCCCAGCTGTCCAGCAGCCCTTTATCAATAAGGCCTCCAACAGTGTTCTTCAATCCAGAAATGCTCCGCTTCCATCCCTGCAAAATGGACCTAACACACCCAACAAGGTAACCCTGTGAGGCTTGTGTGTCAGTGACAGGGTAATGTGCACTCCTCCTTTATTTGACACAGCCTAGTTCACCCCCGCCACCCCAGCAATTTGTCGTCCAGCACTCTCTATTTGGGAGTCCAGTCGCCAAGACAAAAGATCCCCCCCGCTATGAGGAGGCCATCAAGCAGACACGCAGCACACAGGCCCCTCTGCCAGAGGTAAGTGAGGGCACGGTCATGGTGCATAAGGCAGAAACCTAATTTGTACTCTCCTTCATTGTAGATTTCCAACGCTCACAGTCAGCAGATGGATGACCTCTTTGATATCCTCATTAAGAGTGGAGGTAAGTCAAAAGTCACATCAGATCCTCCCAGGCAGTTACTAATTACTTCATTTATTTTACACAGAGATCTCCCTCCCCATAAAAGAAGAACCTTCTCCTATTTCCAAAATGAGACCAGTGACAGCCAGCATCACCACAATGCCAGTGAATACAGTGGTGTCCCGGCCACCACCCCAAGTCCAAATGGCACCACCTGTATCTTTAGAACCTATGGGCAGTTTATCTGCCAGCTTAGAGAACCAACTAGAAGCTTTCTTGGATGGAACTTTACCCTCAGCCAATGAAATTCCTCCACTACAAAGCAGCAGTGAAGACAGAGAGCCCTTCTCTCTGATCGAGGACCTCCAGAATGATCTGCTGAGTCACTCAGGTATGCTGGACCATTCACACTCACCCATGGAGACTTCCGAGACCCAGTTTGCTGCAGGTACTCCCTGTCTGTCTCTCGACCTGTCAGACTCAAACTTGGACAACATGGAGTGGTTGGACATTACCATGCCCAACTCCTCTTCAGGACTCACTCCTCTCAGCACCACCGCGCCGAGCATGTTCTCTGCTGACTTTCTAGACCCACAGGACCTACCGCTGCCATGGGACTAACGTCACAGATTTCTTTTCTGAGAGTTGATGAGGTTTAAGAACATGAAGATTCTAAAAGGTCAGTTTTTAGAGATAGATCTATAGTTGCATTGTTGCAATCAAAATATGTTGTCACAGAAAGAATAGGTGGAAGGTCATAGCCTGGAACCCAAGTTTGAAAACATTTCATTGTGTTCAGTAGTGAATTTCTACAGTTTAACATAGCACAGGGCCTTCTGAAAATCGCACTTGTCAAAGACGACTCATCTATTTCTCCAGACTTCAGTAAAGAATGAAAAGTACCTTTAGATAAAAACAAAGAAGAGTAATATATGCAGCACAGTGACGTTAGGATTCTGGTAATTAACTACATTTAAATCTCTGGTCACTTTAAGACCCTAAATAAAAGGCAGACAGCTCCACTCAAAAACTAAGGCTGATGTGAGGGAGGTGAGAGGTCACTGCACTTGGTACTTCCTAGAGACGGCCGGAGCCAGGCCCAAGACACAGCAGAGGTCAAAGGCAGTGGAGAGCCTTGGCCAGTTCAGTGACAGCTTCTGGCTGAAGACTTTTGGTTCTATTCAGAAACCTGTGTCGTTTTTTTGGTGTTGTAGTTTATTTTGTGATTTTTTGGAATCGTACTTTATATTTCCAAATTTAAATTTAAATGCAAGATCTTTCAACATAAACAGAAGATACCTACAAAATACTGTCAGAAGTCCAGGTATACTGATAACACTGAAAATTCTATTAGCAACCTTCTGGGTTGGTTAGATTGATTTTAATGTATATATTAGACATTTGTATGTATGCTCTGACATTGTGATTTGTACAGCCTACGCTGGGGTAAGGAAATGGGTATCCAAGGTCCTACTTTTTTAATAGCTCGAATATTTCTAGAGTACTTGAGCCACATGTATTTCTGTATTTAAAGAATTGCTGACTAACTTTCAGGTAACCAGACCCATCTCAAAGAACCAAGAAAAGGCTTTAGCATGAAATATCTTTCTGAGCTGGCGAGTTAGAAGAATGGAAGGTAAGGGGAAGGTCTGTCATCTACCCAGGACATTCCCATGATGAGTACAGGTCAGATTGTGCCACAAGGTGGGCCTCCACGTCCCTGCCCTGGCCCTCTTTCTTCTGTCACTAACCCTGGTTATCATTTTACAGGCTTGTAACTGGATATTCTACCAGAGCTCTCACTATATTGTCAAGCCTAAGATTGAAAAACTGGAGGCTTTATTAGTGTTTTTATATAGAAAACAGTTATTACATATGTGTTAAGTCATTTCTTAAGAATTTTCTAAAATGCCAACTATCACAGGATTATTTCAAGCTAGTCATTGAGGTATATGACAAAATGTAAATAACAAAAAACTGAAATCTACCAAAAGAGCATGGAGATTTTTCTTAAATAATAATATTGTGCTCTCCACCTCACCCTTGTGTAAACCCTCAGGTCAGGTTGGTTCCCCTGGGTCACAAAATGGTAAATGTTCCATACTGACATGCCGGAGGCAGCCTGACCCGTTATTTGGAAAGAATTTGTGAATTATTTCTGGGTTTGTGTTTTGCCTAAGAGCTGATCTTATTTCTGATTTGTGTGTGTGTGGTTTATAAATTTTACTACGTGTAACAAAAGTCTGCTTTTCCAGCATGAGCACACTGGAGCCCTCTGCTCACTGGCACTTCCTGACTCAAAGGCACTAACAGTGCTCATGTGCCTTCCAGACGGTTCAAGGCAGAGGCCACTGTGCTCAGTGTAGTCTGTGATGAATAGTTTAAGTGTTCAGAAATTGGTAAACCAACACACGGGATACAATAACTCTCTGTTAACCAGAACACCGTCATTTGACCAAGCCCTACAAGAGTTTACCACACTAGATGTTCTGTGAATCCTCGAGTCAGTTCCATTGAGAGGGGCCTGTCTCCAGGGCCAGGCTATTTACTTGGGAAAGTATTTTTCTTACAGTTCTTGGCCACAGTTTTTTTGCTGAGGGTTTCTGTCTGGGCCTATCAGGTCCATACTTAGACCCTGAGCATCTTCTTCATTCAGATTTGAATGGCTTATTAAATTAGCACCAAATATCAGTGGGACTGTAGAAGGTAACCGAACACTAGTACCATTGACTCTCGTTGAATAACTTTATATTTCCATAATCCTGAATTGTGTAGATAGTTTTCTAGCTCTCGGGTCCCTTTATTGCTTTTTAAAATAGGGTTTGAAACATGCCACAGGAAGGTTGCTCTCCAAAAATACACAGTGCAGTGCAAGAAAATGCTATCTCATTGGCCTACTCTCCTATGAATTGCTAAAGTGCCCACTTCACATATGTGTTTAAACCTTTATAAACCAGTATTTCACTTTTAAAAAGACAAGGCATCTCTACCCATTAACTCTGCAAGCCACTCCACTTGCACCATTCCGCTTGACCCTCCTCTCTCCTGGCTTGGGTCACCAGCCAGGCACCTGTGACACGAGTGCTGCTCTCCAGGATCTCCACTACATGTTCCAGGTTGGAGTGAGGACGCGCTATGTGCTCACACTCATGTGACATGACCAAAGATGATACTCTGTAAACAAGGCCCTTCTGACCGGACTCAGTGCGTGTGATGGTGAGTGCAATGAGGAAGGGTGGATATTGACTAAAGACTGGTTGTTGTTGTTGTTTAGGTTAGTGTCACAGCCATTACAGCACAAGTCAAAGTCGCCAGTTGAATTTTCATTATGCACGTGTGTGGTTTAAGCAGTGGTACTGTTGTATATCATATTGTAAAGTATCATACTGCCAAGAAAATAACTCCTAGAAAGGCATTATCTCACATCCCCATCTTACTTTCCTACATGTTCTCAAAACACAGTAGTACCAGCCTTACCTTTCTGCTGTATGTAGATAGTCAGATCATCCTACTGGGGGTGGGATGAATTTAAAAGTTATACCAAAATTTCTGTAAAGTCTTTGAAAGTCTAGGAGTAGGTGGTCATCTTGTACATTTCAGCAAAGCATCCACTAGGAAACCTCATAGGACAGTGTTAGTGGTTCACGTTCTAGTGTTTTTCCTGAAATGTGCAATCTACTGTATAGTATTGCCACATAATTGTACATAGATGTATTCTGAATTTGTGGAATTTCTTGCTTAGATACTATTGTGTTTGTTTCATATGAATATTTTTGTAATTCTAAAAGAGATCTTATTTAAATTTCCTTTTTAAAAGCCGCATGGTTCTGTGATCCATGTAACTGACACTTTTTGGCTTTCAGTGCTGTTTAGAAACAGTGGCAAAGGCAGGGTGGTGCTGCCTGCAAGCTGCTGCCTATGGAAGGCAAAGTCATAGTAATGAGATAGCACCTCTGAACTGTGCAGTCAGCATACCCTGAGTGATGGCTCAGGGGCGCACTACCTATTTTGTCACCAGAGCTGACTCAGGCTTCCTGGACCCTCAACCCCAGATCATTCCAGGCAGCATAGCTTTCTTCACAGTCCTTTCAGAATTCCCAGGCTGAAATCAGCCATAGCAGTTGACAAAACAGCTATCCCCACAAGTGATGAGATAGTCCCTTTACTGTCCTCAAATGGACTTGGCCTTAGAGACGTGGTAAAGCACTTTGGCAGGGTTTAAAATATTTGTGAGAAGCCCACATTTCAGTATACATCCTCACTGGCTTCCATGCACCCACCTGACGGTAGCCTCACAGAAGTCCTGGCTGTCACTCAGGTGGGGAGCTCATGGTGCCGCTGGGGACTTTTTAGAGAAATGTAAAGAGAATAGCTATTCAGTGTCTACTAGCAGAGCAACATGTGTCAATTTAACCAAATTCACAAATAACCCTCCATTTTTCAATATCTGCTACTGTAAACATGAATATTGAATACTGACAAGAGAATACCCATACAAATCGTCCCACCGCCCTAGAGGCCACAGAATTAGCCCAAAATTATCAAAGAACATTAACTGGAAGGTCAGGTTTTTCAAGGAACATAGCTTACAAATGCATCAGTGTGTATCTGGAGAGCATCCTAACTGCATTTCAACTCATCTTTTAAGTGATTTCAGTCAAAACTGGAAAACAACTAAGATGTAGTAATTTTTTTTTCCTGGTTCAAACCTTCAATAACTTGCTCATTCAGCAGTCTCTCTGAGCTACATTTTTATTTGTAAAGTGACTCTGTCTGCATGGCAATGAGCAGGTGCGTGTTTTTTCCACATTCGCCCTTTCTTGCAGTATCCAGGGAAACACATCATTACAAAGGGTTTCTACCTGAAATCTTTCATGGAAGGCCTACAATTCGAAAAGCTGCACATGTTTACAGAAGAGCTCTTACCCTCCATGCAAACACTTTGCTCTGTGGTGTCACAGCTTTGTGACAATAAGATGGCAATCTCGGATCTACAAGGTGCTGTCGGGAATCAAATAAAATATGTTATCAGAGATATCATCACATCTATAGTGTTTAACAGAGCTTTATGCCAACTACTAAGACAAAGCTTTAACAAAGTTTATAGAATACTGAAACTCGTAACAATTACCTCTCTACGTGATGCTGTAAGGAATCTTGCTAATTTGGTAGGAAGAGGAAGCATTTAGGAAAGGGTTTAGTATCTACCAAAAGTACTTGACCTCAAGTAACCAATAGTAATGCAAACTTGCTTTAAAGGAACCAAAGGCATTGCCAAGTATTTGCCAAAAGGAGGCACTTTTTATTTAAAATTTGAGACTAATGAGATCTCAAAAATCAGCCCCAAAAAGGTATTATCCATTTAAGGTTATAATTTTCACTAAGATGTAGATATTTCTCTTATTGTTTTCATGTAAAATAGTATAGAGTTGTTTTGTTGGTTTAAGAGTAACATTCAGTAGTAATACAAAGTTTTTTTTCTATGTAGAAATTAGTTTTCTTTTCTTGCTTGCAATAGAAATGCAATGTGATAGGTGTTTCTCTTCTTATTTTCATTGTCACATTATGTCTTAGCATCTCACTTTATGAAAAAAAGGAGAAAGATACCAATCTACAGAGCCCTGCTTGTTGAAGCACTAGTTTAATCAACAAAAAATTATGGCAATCGGGGGTCCATTCATCTATTGCCTTTATGTTGTTTTTTAAAAGAAAAACCATGATGCCTTTGTATTTGCTGTTTGCACCCCTGAAATCAATTCCATATCATGTTTGAATGCCATACATTTTGCACATGTACTGTACATAAGTAATGCATACTGTATTTTTATATGTGTGCACATTTATCATCAGATCTTTTGTACATAGTGGCAGTATTGTAGCTGATCGGGAAATGTTTGATATCTCAGCAATTTTGCATTTTTGTGTCTCAAATAAAAGACATTTTGATGTACTATGATTCTTGCTGTGCAGAGGAAAGACCACTCCCTA